TCATACTGGAGAGAAACCCTACACATGTGAAGAATGTGGCAAAGCCTTTAACCAGTTCTCAAACCTTACTACACATAAGAGAATCCATACTGCAGAGAAATTCTATAAATGTACAGAATGTGGTGAAGCTTTTAGCCGGTCCTCAAACCTTACTAAACATAAGAAAATTCATACTGAAAAGAAACCCTACAAATGTGAAGAATGTGGCAAAGCTTTTAAGTGGTCCTCAAAGCTTACTGAACATAAGTTAACTCATACTGGAGAGAAACCCTACAAATGTGAAGAATGTGGCAAAGCCTTTAACTGGCCCTCAACCCTTACTAAACATAACAGAATTCATACTGGAGAGAAACCCTACAAATGTGAAGTATGTGGCAAAGCCTTTAACCAGTTCTCAAACCTTACTACACATAAGAGAATTCATACTGCAGAAAAACCGTACAAATGTGAAGAATGTGGCAAAGCTTTTAGCCGGTCCTCAAACCTTACTAAACATAAGAAAATTCACATTGAAAAGAAACCCTACAAATGTGAAGAATGTGGCAAAGCTTTTAAGTGGTCCTCAAAGCTTACTGAACATAAGATAACTCATACTGGAGAGAAACCCTACAAATGTGAAGAATGTGGCAAAGCTTTTAACCATTTCTCAATCCTTACCAAACATAAGAGGATTCATACTGGAGAGAAACCCTACAAGTGTGAAGAATGTGGCAAAGCTTTTACCCAATCCTCAAACCTTACTACACATAAGAAAATTCATACTGGAGAGAAATTCTACAAATGTGAAGAATGTGGCAAAGCTTTTACCCAATCTTCAAACCTTACTACACATAAAAAAATTCATACTGGAGGAAAACCCTACAAATGTGAAGAATGTGGCAAAGCTTTTAACCAGTTCTCAACTCTTACTAAACATAAGATAATTCACACTGAGGAGAAACCCTACAAATGTGAAGAATGTGGCAAAGCCTTTAAGTGGTCCTCAACCCTTACTAAACATAAGATAATTCATACTGGAGAGAAACCCTACAAATGTGAAGAATGTGGCAAAGCTTTTAAACTGTCCTCAACCCTTTCTACACATAAGATTATTCATACTGGAGAGAAACCCTACAAATGTGAAAAATGTGGCAAAGCTTTTAACCGATCCTCAAACCTTATTGAACATAAGAAAATTCATACTGGAGAGCAACCCTACAAATGTGAAGAATGTGGCAAAGCATTTAACTATTCCTCACACCTTAATACACATAAGAGAATTCATACTAAAGAGCAACCCTACAAATGTAAAGAATGTGGCAAAGCTTTCAACCAATATTCAAACCTTACTACACATAACAAAATTCATACTGGAGAGAAACTCTACAAACCTGAAGATGTGACAGTGATTTTGACAACACCTCAAACTTTTTCAAACATAAAATAAATTATACTGGTGAGAAATTCTAGAAATGTAAAGAATGTGATAAAGGCTTTACATGGTTGTCACACTTGATTGTAGGTAAGATAATTTACATTGGAGTAAACTTCTACAAGTGTGAAGAATGTGGCAAAACTTTTAATTAATGCTCGTACCTTATTGCACAGGAAAGAATTTTTACTTGGAAAAAGGTATATACACAAAGAATGTGGAAAAGCCATTAATATGTGCTCATATCTTACTCAACATCAGAGAGTCTGTACTTAATAAAACCATTATAGATGCAACTAGTGTCAAAAGATCTTTCAGAAAATAAAAGCCTTTAAAGTGAAGAAGATAATTCATTCTGAAGACAAACATTACAAATATTAAGAGGGTTGTAGTACCATTACTTGCATCACAGATCTTATTGTACACATTTTGTACTAAAGAAAACCCTGAAGCAGTTGCTCAAATACTGTTCAACATCAGAAAATTTATATTGGAAAAAACCCCTGGAAAATGTAATAAATTTGTAAAAACAGTTTTGAAAAACTACAGCTTATAAAACATGAGGGTCTATAATGCTTGGTTGATAGTACAAAGTTTATTCAACATCAGGGAATTTATATTGGAGAAAAACCCTACAAATGTAATCAGTTTGGAAAAACATTTTTAAAAAAACCACAGCATAGAAAACACCACAGGGTTCATACTAAAATATGTTTTTGCAGATGCAGTAAAAATGAAAAAAATTTAATCCGAAATTAAGTTTATGTAAATATCTGAGAATTCACAGTAGAAATATCTAAGGCGCGGACACTTCAGACATTACACTAAATCAGTGCTAAGTACAGAAAACAACACAAAATAAAACTTGGTGGATAAATTATTTGTATATAACATTAAAAGAAGTAGAAGATTTTCAGTTATAATTACAATTAAAGTATACTTTTATCTTGAAAAAATTACTGATTTTTAAATTAGTGAATAATGATGTAATTAAACTCTCAAATAACTTTATGCTCTTTTTTCATTCCTGCTATATTCACATGTGAAAGCATGTGACCAATTGTTGCTGCACCAAAGATATGAGAGATTCTTTTATTAGGTGGGCATTATTTAAAACATTTTTTATGGAACAGTAAGGATATTAAAGTGTAAGATGCAGCCAGGCATGGTGGCTCATGCCTATAATCCCAGCACTTTGGGAGGCTGAGGCCGGTGGATCACCTGAGGTCAGGAGTTTGAGACCAGCCTGACCAACATGGTGAAACCCTGTCTTTACTAAAAATACAAAAATTTACCAGGCACCTATAATCCCAGCTACTTCAAAGGCTGAAGCAGGAGAATCACTTGAACCTGGAAAGTGGAGGTCTCAGTGAGCCGAAATCATACCATTGCACTCCAACCTGGGCAACAAAAGTCAAACTCCATCTCAAAAAGAAAAAAAAAAAAAAAAAAGATGCGTGATGAAAATGTAACTGGAGAGGCTCTTTGTGGTTAACTTATAAAGGAGTGATGCAGGAGATAGGTTTTCAGAGTAATATTCTTCTGCATTATAGTGACAAAAGTTTTTTATTTTAGTTAAAATTGGTTAAATTAGTAAGTCATTTTACTTATTGTAATTTTATGTAATTAAATGTACATTTTTAAATTTTTAGATTACATGTAAATATAACTTTTAAAAAAATGTGTTAAGACCATTGTACATTCAATGAAGCATTATTATGCTTCTAACTTTAACCTATTTCACCTTACTCAAGAGTGTATGTAAAAGATGGTAACAATATACTATTTGGTAACATAATGGACTAACATTTCTATTAATCTATTTCACCAGTGGCTTTCAACTGCAAATAAGTTAAAGAATATTTTTCTATAGGTTAAATATTCTTTTTTGTCTTATTTAAACTTACTGTTCTTAATTTCTGTGGGTACATAGTATGATTTTAATTACCTTATTTTATTCTTTGTGCTATTCATAATTTTTTTTGTTTGTTTGGTTTTTTTTTTTGAGACAGAGTCTTGCTCTCGCCCAGGCTGGAGTGCAGTGGCGCGATCTTGGCTCACTGCAAGCTCCGCCTCCCAGGTTCACTCCATTCTCCTGCCTCAGCCTCCCAAGTAGCTGGGACCACAGGCGCCCACTACTTGTTTGGGTTTTTTTTTGGAGATGGAGTCTCGCTCTGTCACCCAGGCTGGAGTACAGTGGCATGATCTTGGCTCACTGCAACCCCCACCTCCCCGGTTCAAGTGATTCTCCTGCCTCAGCCTCCCGAATAGCTGGGATTACAGGCGTCCACCATCACACCAGGCTAATTTTTGTATTTTTAGTAGAGATGGAGTTTCACCATGTTGGCCAGGATGGTCTCGATCTTCTGACCTCATGATCTGCCTGCCTCGGCCTCCCAGAGTTCTGGGACCACAGGCATGAGCCACTGCACCTGGCCAAATGTGTATATATTTATGCAATATATAACATGTTTTGATACAGGCATATAATATGTATTAGTCACATCAGGATAAAGTATCTATTACCTTCAGCATTTATCCTTTGTATTACAAGCCAATTCTACACTTCATTATTTTAATGTACAATTAAATTGTTATTGACTACAGGGTCATTTTAATTATAAAAATTATATAGAAGTATAAATAAAGTCCATACATTCCTGAGTCATGAATAAACATTGGTATATATTTTTCTTTGACTATGTGGC